CGCAGCCGTATTCCTGCTTTCAAAGCAGATGGAAGAGGTGCGCCAGGACCCCCAGTTCTTGGAAACAGACCTCTCCAGTTACCTGTTGTTTCCTCTTCACGAAGAGTGCATGTAACAGTAAGACACAACTGTTTCATATTATACGTAAAGAGTTCATGCCAAAGGTTATAGACAGTCACATGCTAAAACTAGGCTACACTTTGAAGAATCACCGCTCAAGTTCTGGAAAAAAGAGGTGACTGTTGAACAACACTGTGAGGGTAATCGATGCCACTGAAATATACACTTAAATTGATTAAAGTGGCGAATTTTATCTGGCATATATTACCACCATTTTTAGAAATGTTTTTTGGCAGGTGAAGAAAAGCAAGGCTCCAGGAGGCCCTGCGCACCGGTCTACGCCCACTAACTCACCCGCCCCCTGCGCCGCGTCTCCCCTCTCAATTTCAGTCGCCCATTGATAAAAACGAGGTGGCTATGTGAGATGGCCTTCAGCGGTCTTTCCAGCTCCACGGTTTTACAGTGTGGAGCGGGGAAAGAAAAACTCTAAGGTCCTCGCTGCAAAGCAACCATCAGAGCTCCGCCGCGCCGTGCCGCTCCTCTCCGCCCCGTGGTCCGGGTGTCACCGCCCGCAGGGGCGCAAGGGCCGCAGCACGCGTGCGCAGTGGGCACCAAGAGCGCTGCGTCGACCGCGCCGCGCCGGCCCTCCGCCGCCGCGCCCGCCTACAAGGCCCTGAGGGAGACTGCGGAGGGTGAGTGCGCGGTGGGCTCGGCTGACCGTTGGCCCTGCGGCCGGCGCCCTAGGCTACCTCCCTTCGCCTCCCCGCGCCTCCCCGCGCCTCCCCGCCTCCCCGCCTCCCCGCCTCCTCGGCTCTGGTTCCAACACCCCAGCGCCAAGCCGGGGAGGCGGGGAGGACTTCTTAAGTGTGCCGCTCGGGAGCCTCCCGCTCGTCCCGCCCCGAGGGGCGTGAGGAGGGGAGGGGCTGCGGACTTCGGACTCGGGCCTGGAGACCGCCTCCTACCCAGAGCCGGAGCCCGCAACCCGCTCAGGCGGCGACGGAGCCATGTCGCCGCTGCTGGGGCTCCGGTCCGAGCTGCAGGACACCTGCACCTCGCTGGGACTGATGCTGTCGGTGGTGCTGCTCATGGGGCTGGCCCGCGTAGTCGCCCGGCAGCAGCTGCACAGGCCGGTGGCCCACGCCTTCGTCCTGGAGTTTCTAGCCACCTTCCAGCTCTGCTGCTGCACCCACGAGCTGCAACTGCTGAGCGAACAGCACCCCGCGCACCCCACCTGGACGCTGACGCTCGTCTACTTCTTCTCGCTTGTGCATGGCCTGACTCTGGTGGGCACGTCCAGCAACCCGTGCGGCGTGATGATGCAGATGATGCTGGGGGGCATGTCCCCCGAGACGGGTGCGGTGAGGCTATTGGCTCAGCTGGTTAGTGCCCTGTGCAGCAGGTACTGCACAAGCGCCTTGTGGAGCTTGGGTCTGACCCAGTATCACGTCAGCGAGAGGAGCTTCGCTTGCAAGAATCCCATCCGAGTCGACTTGCTCAAAGCGGTCATCACAGAGGCCGTCTGCTCCTTTCTCTTCCACAGCGCTCTGCTGCACTTCCAGGAAGTCCGAACCAAGCTTCGTATCCACCTGCTGGCTGCACTCATCACCTTTTTGGTCTATGCAGGTTTGTCATTCTCACCAAATACTTGGCACTTCTTTGAAATCACTCTGCTTAAAATCTGTTACAGGAGGAAGTCTAACAGGAGCTGTATTTAATCCAGCTTTGGCACTTTCGCTACATTTCATGTGTTTTGATGAAGCATTCCCTCAGTTTTTTATAGTATACTGGCTGGCTCCTTCTTTAGGTAAGCGTATTTTTATTTAATATGTCTGAAAGGTTTTTTTATTTTACTGTATTTTGTCTTTCAGGTATATTGTTGATGATTTTGATGTTCAGCTTTTTCCTTCCATGGCTGCATAACAACCATACAATTAATAAAAAGGAATAACTGTTCCAAAGACTCAGACTAACATACAGGACAGTCCAGCTGGATGTGATAAAGATTTTATCACCTCATATGGAAAACACCGGCTGCACTGGATTCATCAGTGTTAACTTCCTTTGAGGAAGCTGCCTTATAGTTTTCATCACTGGGACTTTAAAAAAAAATTACTGTGAAAATGAGGTATTCTGTACTTCTCAGTTAAGACTTGTTCTTTGAGTGATGTATTAAATGCTGCTAGAAAAGCCTCATTACATTAAATATAAATCAATCTTAAATGATAATTGTTAACTTTGATGAAAAACGAGTACAGGATGAGAAGGGAAGTAAAGGTGATAGTAAGATCAACGAATTTGTGTATCAAGTGTCACCCAAATGAACAGAATTTTTAACTATAAAAGTACAAGGCGTCAACTTACAGAACTGGGGAGAGGATACTTTCAGCCACCACCTCACAAAATGATACCATCAAGCAGTGTCATCTTTCAACAGGAAAGTTGCTTTTAGAAGTAGAATATATATTCACTCACATGCAAGCGATTTCCTACATTTTAAGTACATTAAAATCTAATACCTAAAATAGTTTCTCTAAATAGACAATCTCACTAGCTCCAGCCAAGTGGTTATTCTTTAATAGAATATAATAAAACAAAACACCCATACAAAGTCAGGATTTAAGCTTTTCACATTCTCCTTTGAACCAACAGCTAGCTACCTTATGAAGTAGGGAGGGCATGTATTTTTAATCTCCATTTTACAGATAAGGAAACTAAGCCTAGATGGGTTTGCTGCCCTGGCTTAGATCACATAGAGCCAAATACCATCTCTAGTCTTCAACTTCAATCCAAAAATTCTTCTCGGTCACGATTATGACTAAAGGGAAATCAAGGGTTCATAGAAACATTAAATACTTTATAATAACGTTAAAACTTGTTTAGAAATTAACTAGTATTTTTTGAGGTTTAAAGAACCTTCCAGTTTTACTATATTAGAAGGCTTCTTTTATTGTATGCGGTC